AGGGTAGTGTGTGTCAGAATTACCTGGAGGGCTTGTCAAAACACAGATTTCTTGGCTCACTACTTCTGATTCTCTAGGTCTGGCTGGTGGCCAAGAATTTGCATTTCTATCAAGTTCCCGTGTGATGCTGAAGTTGCTAGTCCAAGGATCACAATTTGTGAACCACTGGTTGCTGGATGAGTAAAATCCATTGTGTCCACAGGAGGCATACAATAGACACTCAGATGGGGTTGTTATTATTACTACTCTCCATATCTTGGTAACCCCAACGTTTGCTCTCTTCTGCTTCCAGATTACTCAGCACAGTTTGGCTGAGATTTATGCAAAGAGAGACAGCATTCCCTTTCCACACATCTATATGTAGCAACCTCCTGCCATTAATACCCTTTCTTATTTAAAAGCTGCTTCACAGTTTGTAAGGAACTCTCACATACGTTATTGTGTTTTTATATGAAATTCTTCCCAATTTCTGAGCATAAATTATGCCAAGTAAAGTCTCATTAAGAAATAATGCACTTAAAGCGGGGGACGGGGCGATGAGGAGAGAACGCCCCCTCCCCTTGGCATTTGCAGCTCTGAATGTAGGCATAGATTTAACTCAGACCAAGTATCCTAGAGGGGATAGGTGTCTCCCTTATGGCTAGAAGGTGCAAAGTTAAGAGCCCCAAAAAGCAGTGATAATAAACATCCCTCTTGTGCTCCTTCTCGCCAAATAAAGCGAATGGGTGGAGGAAATCCTGGGCGAGCCCTCCTCGGCAGGGTCCCTCAAGCTGGAGCCGAAACTGCGACTCCCACGCCCGCCGCCCCCGCCCCTGAACTGCAGCCCGCTCTCTGCAATGCAAAAACGCAGCAGCATCGTCCTCCAGCCCTCTCCTGGGGGATCGCACGGTGCAACCAACCCCAAAAACGAAGCTGCGCGACGCCCCCTCAGCCCCGCGGGCTTCCCATTGGCCGGTTGCCGCTGTCACTCCCTCCTAGCCTCGCCTTCCCGCTCCCGGGCGGAGGCAGCCGGGCGGGGTAGGTTGCGCGCTCGCCGCGGGCTCGGGCCGCGGTCGCGGCTTTGCGGCAGGCTGCGCGTCAGGCGGGGAGCGGGGCGCGCGGGCCGGGGAGGGGGCCGGGCGCGCTGCGGGCTCCGCGGCCGGACCATGCGGGGCAGGGGCCGGTTGCAGGGCCGGGGGCTGCAGCCGGCGCCGATGGCGGCCGACTAGGACCTGCCCGGCCGGCTGCCCCGCGCCCCGCCTCGCCCCGCAGCCCGGCCGGCCGGGAGGGATGCGCTGTGCCGCCCAGCTCCTCTCCGTCCTGCCCATGCCCTGAAGCAGAAAGTTTGGGGGCCGGGGGTTGTCTCCCTTCTCCCTCCTGCAATGACTGCCCAAGGACTCTTGCTGCCCAGCCTCGACTGTGACCTGTCTTCGCTCCCCAGGTCGAAATGAACTATTCCAAGCTATAACCAAGGCTCCCCCTTCTCGCCCCTCCCTCACCCGCCTTTAAGAATTTTTTTTTTAATTCAAGAAATTGTGGTCTGCCATCTCCCCTCCTTGTTAATAATTTAGACCCCAGGCCTCATATGAATATAAGAGGGGGTGCGGTCTTCCCCAAGACGGCGCGCTGGAAGGACAGATTCCCCTTGCCGACCCACATACACCATGAAGAGGTGCAGATCGGACGAGCTGCAGCAACAACAGGGCGAGGAGGATGGAGCTGGGCTGGAAGATGCCGCTTCCCACCTGCCGGGCGCGGACCTCCGGCCTGGGGAGACCACGGGTGCTAACTCTGCTGGCGGGCCAACTTCAGACGCCGGCGCTGCCGCGGCGCCCAACCCAGGTCCCCGAAGCAAGCCTCCTGATTTAAAGGTGAGCGCAGACCATCCCCCCGGCAAGCCCAGTCATCGTCAACCATGTCATCTTGTGGTTGCAGAATGGCCACTGCATCTCCAGGCACTACGTTCCCATTCCAGATGGGAAGATTTGGGAAGGGCCAGTGCCTTTATCAGGAAAGCAAAAGTGCTCCCAGAAGCTCTCACCTTGCTTTTCGTTGGCCCAAACTGTGTCATGTGGCTACTCCTAGCTGCAAGGGGAGTCTGATGAAGCAGGAATTTTTAGCAAGGTGAGTTAAGTCCTTGCAGTTTGGTTGGTAAGCTCACCAGGGTTCTTCATCTCTCCCCCTTAAGAAAATCCAGCAGCTGTCAGAGGGCTCCATGTTTGGCCACGGTCTGAAGCACCTGTTCCACAGCCGCCGTCGGTCTCGGGAAAGGGAGCACCAGACGTCTCAGGATTCCCAGCAGCATCAGCAGCAGCAGGGTATGTCCGACCATGACTCCCCAGATGAGAAGGAGCGCTCTCCGGAGATGCATCGCGTCTCCTACGCCATGTCCCTGCACGACCTGCCCGCCCGGCCCACCGCCTTCAACCGCGTGCTGCAGCAGATCCGCTCCCGGCCCTCCATCAAGCGGGGCGCCAGCCTGCACAGCAGCAGTGGGGGCGGCAGCAGCGGGAGCAGCAGCCGGCGCACCAAGAGTAGCTCCCTGGAGCCCCAGCGTGGCAGCCCTCACCTGCTGCGCAAGGCCCCCCAGGACAGCAGCCTGGCCGCCATCCTGCACCAGCACCAGTGCCGTCCCCGCTCTTCCTCCACCACCGACACTGCTCTGCTGCTGGCCGACGGCAGCAACGTGTACCTCCTGGCTGAGGAGGCCGAAGGCATCGGGGACAAGGTGAGATGGGCCTTCTGGGGCAGGGGGAGACTCCCATGCTTCCTCTGCCTGCCTCTTTCCCCAGGTCGATAAGGGAGACCTGGTGGCCCTGAGCCTCCCCGCCGGCCATGGTGACACCGACGGCCCCATCAGCCTGGACGTGCCCGATGGGGCACCGGACCCCCAGCGGACCAAGGCCGCCATTGACCACCTGCACCAGAAGATCCTGAAGATCACCGAGCAGATCAAGATTGAGCAGGAGGCTCGCGACGACAATGTGGCAGAGTATCTGAAACTGGCCAACAACGCGGACAAGCAGCAGGTGTCACGCATCAAGCAAGTGTTCGAGAAGAAGAACCAGAAGTCAGCCCAGACCATCGCCCAGCTGCACAAGAAGCTGGAGCACTACCGCCGGCGCCTGAAGGAGATTGAGCAGAACGGGCCCTCGCGGCAGCCCAAGGACGTGCTGCGGGACATGCAGCAGGGGCTGAAGGACGTGGGCGCCAACGTGCGCGCAGGCATCAGCGGCTTTGGGGGCGGCGTGGTGGAGGGCGTCAAGGGCAGCCTCTCTGGCCTCTCACAGGCCACCCACACCGCCGTGGTGTCCAAGCCCCGGGAGTTTGCCAGCCTCATCCGCAACAAGTTTGGCAGTGCTGACAACATCGCCCACCTGAAGGACCCCCTGGAAGATGGGCCCCCTGAGGAGGCAGCCCGGGCACTGAGCGGCAGTGCCACACTCGTCTCCAGCCCCAAGTATGGCAGCGATGATGAGTGCTCCAGCGCCAGCGCCAGCTCAGCCGGGGCAGGCAGCAACTCTGGGGCTGGGCCTGGTGGGGCGCTGGGGAGCCCTAAGTCCAATGCACTGTATGGTGCTCCTGGAAACCTGGATGCTCTGCTGGAAGAGCTACGGGAGATCAAGGAGGGACAGTCTCACCTGGAGGACTCCATGGAAGACCTGAAGACTCAGCTGCAGAGGGACTACACCTACATGACCCAGTGCCTGCAGGAGGAGCGCTACAGGTAGGTGCCTGCCCACCCCCTCCTGCAGCCCAAGGACTGGTGTCACTCTCTCTCCCTCCGCCAGGTACGAGCGGCTGGAGGAGCAGCTCAACGACCTGACTGAGCTTCATCAGAACGAGATGACGAACCTGAAGCAGGAGCTGGCCAGCATGGAGGAGAAGGTGGCCTACCAGTCCTATGAGAGGGCACGGGACATCCAGGTATGGCCAGGGCAACCTTGGGAGGCCCCAGAGCGCACACATGCCAGCCCCTCTGCCCCTGCAGGAGGCCGTGGAGTCCTGCCTGACCCGGGTCACCAAGCTGGAGCTGCAGCAGCAACAGCAGCAGGTGGTACAGCTGGAGGGCGTGGAGAATGCCAACGCGCGGGCGCTGCTGGGCAAGTTCATCAACGTGATCCTGGCGCTCATGGCCGTGCTGCTGGTGTTCGTGTCCACCATCGCCAACTTCATCACGCCCCTCATGAAGACACGCCTGCGCATCACCAGCACCACCCTCCTGGTCCTCGTCCTGTTCCTCCTCTGGAAGCACTGGGACTCCCTCACCTACCTCCTGGAGCACGTGTTGCTGCCCAGCTGAGTGGCCAGCCACACCAACCCTGTGCTCTCTGGCCCCCAGCTGGCCACACTTCTCCAGGAGGGACCCTTGGACTTCTTTGTGTGTCCAGTTTGGCCTCCTGCCCAAACTGTCCATTCCAGCAGCTCCTGCCCCCTTCTCTGTACTTGCTTCTGTCTGACACCTTCTCCCTGTTGGCCTGAAGGGAGCTTAGAATGCAGCCCTACCTGGAGATAGTGCGGGCACCTGTGGCCAAGTGGAGCAGAGGTGGACATGGGGTTGGATTGTTTTGATTATTTATAGTTACACAAGGACTTCTCCCAGCTGACCCTCAGGATGCCCCAAGTCAGGAAGACCATTAAGAATAGGAGGAGAGGGCTCTGCCTCAACTTTCCTAGGAAAGAGCCCACCTCGGAGATAGCTACGGTTTTCTCTGGTGGAGATGGTGAGGATGAAGGCTGGAGAGTGAGGGAGGAGGCTCTGCTGGCCGCAGAGAACACAGGGATGGGAGGGTCCCTAGCCTTCGGGCACCTCCAGGGCCAGAGAGCAGGCTCAGAGCAGCTAGTGTGGAGCTCAGCATCCCCACCCCACCCCTCCTCCCTGTAGAGCTGATTTGAGGCCTCCTTCTGGGGCTGGGCTCTGCAGGCCAGGTGGGTGTGGCCTGTGTTTTCCCTTCTGTTCTTTCTGCCTGTACTGGATCTGTTATTTTCAGGGAAACAGGCCCCAGGGCCCCCCTGAGCCTCACCCTAAGCCCTTAGGCCTCTGAGAGTGCTGTTGGGTTCTATTTATTTATTTATTTGTTCCTTTGTTCCCTACCCGTGCCCCCAGTGTCTTCCCTGCTGAGTACCAGGAGAGGTCCTGCCCCATCCTCTCTCTGAAGCCAGGGCCCTTCCATTCCATTTAGCCTTTGGATCATCCTGGCTGGGAGAAGTGGGACCGAGCCACCCAGCCCCACTATCCCCAAGCAGCCCTACAGCCGGGATGGGAGGCACGTGGCCTCTCTTTTATCCGTCTATTTATTTTGTAAGTGTATTCGTGTGGAGGAGGTTGTTGCTTTATTTTTTTAAGGCTCTGGAGTGTTGTGTATGGTTTCTTTTCACATCCCAGCCTCCCATGGGCACTTCTAAGAAGAGAGGGGATTTCTTGGAAAAGGAGAGAGGAATCCCCTAGAGCAGGGAAAGCAGTGCCTGCCAGCTGTTGTGCACCTTCCTGAGAAATAAATATCCTCTAAATTTTCAAACCATCCTGTCTGGTGTTGGTTGATTAGGTTGTGTC